TTTCTCACACCGAACCTCATCCGTTTAAGAAAAACTTTTCTTCTTCTACCGCTACATAATTTTACTTTGGCTTGCTTTAAATGCAAATGTTTAAACAGAAAATTAAAAATAATCGTATAATAAACACCCTTATTACCCATCACCGAAATTTTTAAAATTAGCATTTTTGCTCAAATAGAGCTTCGATTTTTAAGAAATTTTTGCTTAAGGAAAATTAACTAAAGACATCATAGCATCTCTTTCTAAAACACTTTGGTCTGCATCTCTAAAAATTAAGGAAAGTTTTGGAAAAAAAATCATATTGCCTAAGAAAATAATTTTAATGCCCCCCAATCTATATTCAAACTTTTCTAATAGATCCAAAAATGTCTTTTAAAGTTCGTACAAACCCAGGTCCTATCAAAGCTTATATATTACATTGCGTTATATCTTATATCTCTTAAGTCTTTTAAAATCTAGACTAGTAGCCTCCCCACCTTTTCTAGGTAACATCAATCTATTAAAGATCTAAAAGAAAGCGGCCCAGTTGTCCTATAGAATATCCCACCTTCTGTATTTAACTGCTTCTTCGTGGTGTGGAAAAATCATTTTTAACTCTTTCACTTCACCCCAGACACAGCAGGAACCAGCTCCTTTTCCTCAGGTCCTCCCCGCCTTGGCTCATTGCTCACCTTTCAGAACCTGCAGGAGCAGATCAATCCCCTCTTGGTAACACACCAGAGCCTGCGGATACCGCGACTCCGAATCTAGTTCTACTGCCCGCTTTAGCACAGTGGCTGCAGCTGTGCTCTGCGGGTCCTGCCTCAGCCCGGACTTCGCCATAATTCTGGAAGTTCTCCTCCGCCTCAACCCAGGATGAAGTTGAGCGGGTCTGCTGCGCTTCCGGGAAGTGGTCATGTGATACCCAGGCGCCTGCGCTCTCTTTCTAGGGACTTTCCTGAGTGGGAGGGATTTCGCCGGAACAAAAATGCCTCAGTTTGGAGGTCGCGCTCACTGCGACGGCAGGCTTTGAGTGTAGCACTTGGTAGTTCTTCCTCTGCTCTGCTTCCCTTCGGAGGAAAATTTCAGGCTGAAGGTTTAGCGGGTGCCGGTGAGTGGGGAATGAGTGGCGGAGAGTGCGGCTGACTGATGGGTCTACTTCCTACTTCCCACAGCCTCTAAAGAGAGCAATCACTACACTTATGGCTGGGATTTTGCGCTTAGTAGTTCAATGGCCCCCAGGCAGACTACAGGTAAGTGTTTCTTTTCAAGAATTTGTCTTTTCCTAAAAAACAAATGATTTATATCATATTTTAGACTGTGACAAAAGGTGTGGAGTCTCTTATTTGTACAGATTGGATTCGTCACAAATTCACCAGATCAAGAATTCCAGAAAAAGTAAGAACAAAGTTTGATTTTTTTAATGTTAGAAATTTACCATTTATAATTCTTTCCTTTCTAGGTGTTTCAGGCCTCACCTGAAGATCATGAAAAATACGGTGGGGATCCACAGAACCCTCATAAACTGCATATTGTTACCAGAATAAAAAGTACAAGAAGACGTCCATATTGGGAAAAAGATATAATAAAGATGCTTGGATTAGAAAAAGTATGCAATTATTTTAATCATCTTTAGTGTTGTGATAACGTTGCTTTGTTGTTGTTGTTCACAGGCACATACCCCTCAAGTTCACAAGAATATCCCTTCAGTGAATGCAAAATTGAAAGTAGTTAAGCATTTGATAAGGTTTGTTGTTTCTTCTCAGCTCTTTTTAAAATCTCCTATCTAAACGCATTTTCTTGTGTCACAGAATCAAGCCCTTGAAGTTGCCACAAGGACTTCCAGCAGAGGAGAACATGTCTAACACGTGCCTCAAAAGCACTGGGGAGTTAGTAGTGCAGTGGCATCTGAAACCTGTGGAGCAGAAAGCACATGAGTCCTAATGCCCCAGCAGCTTCCGATTGGAAAATGCAAATTGTTTTTATTTAAAGATGGTGAGAAAGTGTTTTCATTAAAATATGTTTTCAAAACCATTTTCAGGCCGGGCACGGTGGCTCACCTGTAATCCCAGCACTTTGGGAGGCCAAGGCGGGCAGATCACCTGAGGTCAAGAGTTCGAGACCAGCCTGACCAACATGGAGAAACCCCCATCTCTACTGAAAATACAGAATTAGCCAGGCATGGTGGCACATGCCTGTAACCCAGCTACTCGGGAGGCTGAAGCAGGAGAATCACTTGAACCCGGGAGGCAGAGGTTGCAGTGAGCTGAGATGGTGCCACTGTACTCCAGCCTGGGTGATAGGATGAGACTCCATCTCAGGGGAAAAAAAAAAATTTTTTTTTCACTGACTAAACCTGCTGCAGCTCTCTTTTACTACAGACTTGGAGATTTTAGTTTAATTTGGTTTAATTCTCTGTCCTTTCCCTTTCACTGTTTCACTCCAAAACATGTAAGAATGGCAATGTTTGAACATCTGCGTTTGGGTCTACTGCCACCTTAGCAAGCCTCATTAACCATTTTATAAAAATTGCGTTAGTATTGTTGTTGTTGTTTTTGAGACAGGGTCTTGCTCTGTCACCCAAGCTGGAATACAGTGGCATGATTTCAGTTCACTGCAGCCTCGACCTCCCAGGCTCAAGTGATCCTCCCACCTCAGCCTCCAGAGTAGCTAGGACTACAGGCAGTGTGCCACCACATCCAGCTAATTTTTTAAAGTTTTTTCATAGAGACAGGGACTCACTATGTTGTCCAAGCTGGTCTCAAACTCCTGGGTTCAAGCCATCCTCCCACCTCAGCCTCCCAAAATGCTGGGATTACAGGCATGAGCCACTGTACCCAGCCAAAATTGTTTTCTTTTTTAAGTGAATTCAACAATTTCTGTGAGTGGCTCTTTGCATGAACACTGTGCAAGGTGTTGGAGAAATCCAAAGCTGACCAAAACATGGTCCCCACCTTTTGGAGCTTACAGTCTGTTCTGGGGAACAGAGATTCAGCCAAAGTCAAGAAACACTGGATGCCAGCTAGATTATCTGTTCTGTGCTTTGGTGTCTATAAGTACATATGTGGATATGGGTTCATTTTATCCCTAAACTTAGTACCAAACCAGCATTTAATATCTAATTATAAATCTAATTTGGCCTAAACTTTATTATTGCACACTGCCTGAACAAAACCTATTTGTCTCTATGTAAATTTTTTCCTCATGGAACAAGGGTGTGAAATGAAAATATTTTAGGATTTATTCAAAAACAGACTATTCTGTTTTCAGCTTCAGAATTGTTCTTTGAATCCTAAGGAACCTCTGTCAACAGTTGAGGTTGCTGTTGAAAAGAAAGAAGAAGGAGGCGGAAATCTCTCAGGGAGAATTATTTCCTTTCTTTTCTATTTTAGATACCTGGAGGGGTGGGGAGAAGTAAGAATTGTAAGGGAGGTTCAGTAGTGGGGAATTCTGTGACAGCTGATTGAAGATGATGATGAAGAACCTCTGCATTCTAGTTACCCTTTGCTTCCCTTCACCTCTTGTAAAATTTGGCTTGGCAACAATGACATTGTCATGCTTATTGTCCCAATATCCATCCTGTCGTAGATCTTAATGTTTTTGATCGTTGCGTTAAAGTGGAAGTGCCACCCACAGTGAAACCAGATCCCATTAATAAATAAGCTTAAAGGCAACTGCAGTTTTAATTCCATAGTTATTGAATATCCAGTGTGTGTAAGGCCTGGAGGGGAGCCAAAGGACACTAACTTCTAAGAGCTCCGTCTAGTTGGAGAGAAACCTGTGTGCCACAACATACAGTGTCCTTGCTTATGTGGGGTCGAAGACATCTGTGAAAATAAAAGCAGCCTCTGCTAATTTAGCGCCATCTCTTTTACTGTGCTAATTTTTTTTTCTTTAGAGACAGGGTCTCACTCTGTCGCCCAGCCTGGAGGGCAGTGGTGTGATCGTAGCTCACTATTACCTCCAACTCTTGGGCTCAAGTGATCCTCCCACCTCAGCCTCCTGAGCAGCTAGGACTACAGATACATGCCACCGCTCCCGGCTAGTATTTTTTAAAATTTTTTGTAGAGCCAAGTGTTGCTATGTTGTCCACACTGATCTGGAGCTTCTAATCTCAAATGATTCTCCTGCCTCAGCCTCCCAAAGTGCTGGGAATACAGGTGTGAGCCACCATACCTGGCCTTACTGTACTAATATTAATATTGTGTAAATAGGGGAAAATACCATGGTTAATTTTTACTCAAACAGTAAGAAAGTTTGAGTAACTAATTTTAATCTCAACAGCCCATAGCTAGAAGAGGGGATCTAAATGTTAAGTTGAATATTTAGAAATAAAAGTGTCTACAAGAAGAAAAGTCTTTAGTGAAAATATGGGCATAGGCCAGCAGCATTAGCTTTCTATTGCTGCAGAACAAATTACCACAAACTTAGCTGCTTAAAACAACACACACTTATTGTCTCACAATGTTTGTGGGTCGGAAGTCTAGGCGTGGCTTAGCTGGGTAGTCTGTTTAGGATCTCAGTGCTGGAAAAACGTGTCTGGCCAGGTGCTCATTGTAGCTTTGACAGGGAAGGGATCTGCTCCCAAGCACTCTCAGGTTGTTGGCAGAATTTGTTTCCTTATGGCTGTAGGATTCATGGCAAGTTGCTTCTTCCAAAACCAGCATTGGAGACAGACTAGCAAGATGGGCACTACACTCTTAGATAATCAAATAAATGCAATCATGTGCCTCGTGTCACCTTTTTTGCATTCCATTCATTAAGAACAAGTTGCAGTTCCTACCTACACTCAAGGAAGGGAGGAATTACACAGAAGTGTGACCACAGGAGGCAGGGCTCATGGAGGCCTCCTTAAAGTCCCCCAGCCAAACCTGAAAAGTCAATCCTGGACCTTATCATAGTGGCTGTATAGTTTAGAAGGTTTCTTCAGATTGGCATTCCTTTGCCTCATATCATCACTTCAAAACCCTATAAGGGTTTGTTCCTCGGTCTTGACTTTGTGTCTTTGAGGATTGCTTTGTTTAGTGTCACCTGCCTTCTTTCAGGAGGTTTTGCCTGACATCTGGTGGTGACCGTGGCCACCAAGTCAACCCAAACACTACCTTTAAGGACGACTGCAGTTCTCTTAGGGTCTCCTCAATCTAAAATTGTACCTCTTTCAGGCCAAACACCTATTTTCTTCATTTTTTTTTTCTCATAAGAATGCTAGCTAGTATGCCTATTATCTAACTGGCACAGTTTCACCAAGGACAGTTTGGAACTACACAGGCCATTTTAGGGAGATTTTGACATGAACAAGATTGCTTCTTTGGGAGGTACCTTAAAATGAAAAGCAAAGAAACTTCCATGCGGAGATTGTCTTGTTTTTCTCAAAATGGGATAATTTTGCTTAACATAAGTAGTATCCCTTCCTTCCTTTCCATACTTTGAGAATTAATAAGGACTAGCTTTTTGATCACACAGCTTGATAAAATTTTCAAGGGTCCAAATTACTGTCTAAACCATTTGCCACTCTTTGTGTATATTTGTCAAAATCTGCTTTTCTATATCAAAACTTTTCTCTCAAGACCTGAGGGAATTAATTAATAAGGAATCCTTGGAACACTGGAAATTCTAAAATAAGAGTCAGATACAAAACACTGGTCACTAAAATTCTTACCTTTATGTATTAGAATGGCAATCAATGAACAAACTGAAAATGTCTTTGGATATTATTTCTGTTTATTTTTTGCCTCAAAATTATTAAATGACATGAAATAAGTGCTCAAGAAGAAAAATAAACAATTCTTCATTTCCTGTTCTCTAGTTTTCCGTATTACCTGGAAAAAAGAA